CCTGAGTGACCTGAACAAGCTCCAGAGTGGCCACCCTTCCCCCTTCTCCTGGGACTGATGGTTTCCCTAAAACGGAGACAGTCCCAGGCCGGCCCTGTGTCCACACTGAGGCCAGGCCGCCTCTGGGGGAAGCAGGGAACACGGCCACTTCAAACTTAGCAGCGGGGGTGCTCCTGGCCACACAGGAGCTTCCAAAGGGCACCTGATGTTGCGCGAAACAGCCTGGGCAGTGGGAGAAGGGGCTGCACTCTCAGGGGAATGCAGGCAGCCGTGCCAGGCATGAACCCAGCCAGCCTTCCCTGAAGGGCCTTGGTGGGGGGCATCCTCCGAGGGCAAGTCTACGCAGGCCCAGCCTAGCAGGAATGGATTCGTTACTCCAGTAACTGAAGCCTAGTTCTCAGTGTTTGGGAATCCCTGAGAACTGGCTCTTTTCTGAGCCGTCAGTCAGAAGGAATCCCTGTCCTGCCCTGTGTGGCCATGGGACCCCCACCCAGCACTGGACGCCACGCCATTTCTTGGGCACTACTGAGCTTTGCAGTGCCCTGGACAGTTGGCAAACAGCCCCCATTCCACATATGGGAGGAAGGGCCTGGGGGGGTCCCCCGCCCTGTCTGTCTGGAGCTCTCGAGGCCTAGGGTGGCCCCTGCACCCAGCAGATGAGCAGCCATCACCCGGTACTGCTGCTACCTCGAGCCCTAACTGCACCTCGGGATGTGAGGGCCCATCTAGGCATGGAGAGGGGCCTCAGGGGGCCACCAGGCAGCTCCTGCTCCTGTTCCTACCTGGTAGGGCCTGCAGGCACCTGAGCAAGCCCAGTGGGCGGTCAGCCCAGCCAGGGGCCTCCCCACAAGTTCTCCCTCTTACTTAAGTCGAGAACGCATGTTGTCTGGGGAGCTGCCAGCGTGGTTCCAGTGGTGAGCGTTGGGCTGGGAGCCAAGGCTTTTCCCAGGAGCCCAGCCACCCCGCCTGGCTGTGTTCTGCCTCCGCCCTGCAGAGGAAAGGCCAGCGAGGCAGTGTCCATGGTCCCAGTCTTCTTCCACCGGAAGAAGGCACAACCTGCATCTGCAGCCCCAGGGCCATTGGGTTAGGCCTGTGGCCAAACTACTAAGGTGCTGGGAGACTGAGGAGGCCCAGCTCCTCCTGGGGCCACCAAGCCCGTGGTTGACGGCCTCCCCATGGACCGGGCTGTCCCGAGAGCAGCAAGTCAGCCGGGGCCCTCAGGGCCGCTGAGGCCACTGCTCAGTGTCGCCGTAATGGAAACTTCTCAGCTGGTTGTGAGCCGCAACAGCTCTGGTTCACACCCTGCGACAGCGAGGCTGTGACCGCCAGTGGATCTCGGGGCTGATCAGGCCTGAGCCACCCCGGAGGTACAGCACCAGCAGGAGCCCAGGTGGGCAGGGGCAGAGAGAGAGAGAGAGAGAGTAAATAATAAATAACGTCTCTGCTTATCTTAGGACCATGTTCCAGTAAATGAGGACTGCAGCAGGAGCCGTGAGCCCTGACTCCCGGCCAGAGACACGACGTCAGACCAGAAAGAATGAGGAGGCCGCGTGGGGCCCGCGGGTGTGCAGGGCAGAGAGGGTAAGGCGGGCCGCTGGGACACAGCTTCTGCAACTCACCAGTCTGCTTCCCGCCCCCACACCAGGAGGACAACAGGAAGTGCCCCCCCTCCATCCTGAAACGGAGCCGGCCGGAGCACCACCGCCCAGAGGCCAAGCCCCAGAGGACCTCGAGGCGCGTGTGGTTCCGAGAACCCCCAGCGGTGACCGTCCACTGTAAGAGGGCACCCGCAGCAAGCAGCTGGGAGGCCCCCAGCTGACTCTCCATTCTCTTTCGCAGACATTGCTGACAAGAACGCCACAGCCACTGTCAGGGGTGAGTTCTGAGCCCACATCCCTGTGCCCCACTGGCGCTGACCCTGCCTGCCCTCTGGCCGCAGTGCCCGGCCGGCCCAGGCCACACGGCGGCTCCCTGCTCCTGCAGCTGTGTGTGTGCGTCCTGCTCGTGCTGGCCCTGGGCCTATACTGCGGCCGGGCCAAGCCCGTGGCAACGGCACTGGAGGACCTGCGGGCCCGGCTCCTCGGCCTTGTCCTGCACCTGCGGCACGTGGCCCTCACCTGCTGGCGCGGCCTCCTGCGGCTCTGACGGGCAGGACGGGCAGGACGGGCAGGGCTTCCAGGAGAGCTCAAGCACTCCGGGGGCTCCGAGACAGCCTGAGCCCTGGCCCTGCTGCTTGGTGAATCATGGGGGCCAAAAGGGGCTGCTGCCTGAGGGCTAACTAGGAAAAGGGGGACCCCGTGGCGTGAGATCGGACATGGGGGGCACAGCAGGCGGCCCCGCCACACTAGTCAGCACAGCCCTCCTGTCTCCTGTGTTGGGTCCATGTGAGATTTTATTAGAAAGAGGATTCGACTGCTAACAGTTGAGGCTCCCCAGGCTCACCCAAAGACCCCTCCCTCGTCCCAGCAGGAACTCCTGCTGCTGCTAGGGCCTGGCCCGGCCATCACCGTGTGCACCCTCTTGAGGAGGGGGACACACTGCCCGTGTTCAAGGGGCTGCTCGGAGGAGGCAAACCCAGCCTTTTGCGATTATGGCTTGTGGGGAATCCAGACCTCGAAACCCCACGGGGAGGGAAGGGTCTGGTTGTCAAGGTGGGTCCCTTTGATGTGAGGTGCCATCCTCTGAGCCCAGGTCTGACCCCCCTACCCAGCCCCGTGAGTCTGGAGAGGCCCCAGGGAAGGACCCCTCATCAGGGGCGGCTTCAGGTGTAGAAGCCGAGGGGACAGCAAGGGGCCCAGACACCCCCGACCTTCAGAACAGCCATCTGTGCCCAGCTCTGCAGGCCAGGCACACCCAGCTGAGCCCGGGGCCAGCCAGCACCACCCACCAGCTGGGGCCTGTGGGTCCCGGAGACCGTCTGTGGTTGTGGCTTTGTCGCCGGATTGCAGAGCTGAAGGGAGCCCTGTGGATGACAAACACCAGGGGCCTCTCCAGACCCTACGTGGGGGGAGGGCTGAACAAAGCAGGGAGGCCCACGGTTAGACACCAGGCAGAACTGCCCAGGAGAGACACAGGGACAATCAGACCAGCGTCCTCGAGGTTAGCCTGAGGCGGGTGGGCACGGCCGACCATCCACCCGGTGGTTCCTGTTTGTCCCACCACTTAACTGGGAGACACTGTTTTATTAAAACACACCGTGGCTTCCTTCAGTCTTGGTGTTTTTATAGAAATGAGAGAAACCAGAACCGATTTGCTAAGGAATCGGCCTCAGTGGCCAAAGCGGATGTCCTGGGCGCCTGGAACCTCCCCATCTCCTGCAGGCCTGGGAGTGGATGTGTCCACTCGGGCAGGGGCTGACCAAGCCCCTGGGTCTTGAGGGATGCCCGGCCGGCTCCCTTTGCCCTGCAGTCAGGGTGTGTCCCTGCAACTCCAGGTGCCAGGGAACAGGTGAAGTGGTCTCCAGGGTCACTTCCAGCTTTGGAATCCAGGGAGCCCAGAGTTGCGGGTGGAGGTAACAAAAGGGGCTGTTTCCAGAAGTGGCCCAGAAGGGACCATGGTGGGGGCTCCCCCGGGGACCCTCCAGCATCTCTCCCCAGGCCCAGCCCATCCCACCCCACCCCAGGAAGGAGGATGGGCAGGTTCCTGCCCCATATTCTGGATGCAGAAGCAGCGGCTCCCAGAGGTTGGGTCTCTCAGAGCAGTCACAGGCCCAGGCTCAGCCCTGTGTGCTTGGGACACCCCTCCAGCCCCGGTTCTGACGGGGGACACCGCACAGGCCGATCTCCCCCAGCCGCTGCTGTCTGTCCACTGCAAAGGCAACGCAAGGACGTGCCTGGCTTTGCGGGGTCCCACGCTACGACCTCAGGTGTTTTCGAATAAACATTGCTCAAAGATGGGCACCACACCCCC